TAGGGGACCAGTTGGGAGAGTAGATTAGTTAAAAAGGAAGCAGGTTGTGGGAAACTTCAGGATGATGGGACCCTTGGAAAGGATGGATGGCAAACTATGTGTGTGGGCAGGCGAGTGGCCCCACCCAGTTAATTACCACTGAGATTTCCAAGGCTGGAATCAACCAGGGACCTAGACATTGGAAAAAGACAGTGAGAGTGTGACAATGACACTGGAAGTCAGGAAGAGATAGAGAAGGAGAGAGCCAGACATGCAGTGCTCCTTAGCTTCCTTTCATTCCCCCTATTTTGGGGAGAATTGGAAGCAATGGTTGTTCTGGGGATACAGAAAGGCCCTCTCCCTCTTTTGACCCTCACAGTTTGTTGAGGAGAGTGTGTGGAAGGAATGTTGTGGAAAAGAGTAGCCAGGCGCGGTGGCTCACGCCTGTAATCCCAGCACTTTGGGAGGCCGAGGCGGGCGGATCATGAGGTCAGGAGATCGAGACCATCCTGGCTAACACGGTGAAACTCCGTCTCTACTAAAAATAAGAAAAATTAGCCGGGCGAGGTGGCAGGCGCCTGTAGTGCCAGCTACACGGGAGGCTGAGGCAGGAGAATGGCGTGAACCCAGGGGGGCGGAGCCTGCAGTAAGCCGAGATCACGCCACTGCACTCCAGCCTGGGCGACAGAGAGACTCCGTCTCAAAAAAAAAAAAAAAAAAAAAAAAAAAAAAGTAACTTGACCTTTTCAGACATGTCTGTGAATGAAATTTCAGGGGTGGGAATGGAAATACAGCTGTACATCAGCATGGCAGAGGGCCACAGTTTAGGCATCTGGACACAAACACAGGAAGGGAATCATCTTTGCCTGGAGCTCTGAGTACATGACACTGAGAGAGGCCAGAAAAGCTTATGAGTGAAAAAGCAGGCAGGCAGACTGAGATTAAGACGCTTCCTCACAGCTTCTCTCGGGCTGTGCCTCTAGCCATTCACTACCTCATACTAACATTATGATCCTGACCCCACAGGTCTCTGCTCCCCCTTTAACCTGGATGAACATCACCCACGCCTATTCCCAGGGCCACCAGAAGCTGAATTTGGATACAGTGTCTTACAACATGTTGGGGGTGGACAGCGATGGTGAGGAAGAAACCGGAGTGCCAGGGGATTGGGACTGCAGTAGTGCTAACAAAGGGGAGGCAAGATAGATGGGACTCTAAACTAATCTGGTCTTTTGAAAGTGGCTGGGGCTCTAAACTTACCACCTCCATGCTCTTTCCCTTTGGCCTATGTCAAGGGTCATGTTTGCCCTGTGCTTACTTACATTCACATCCTCTTCCCAGGATGCTGGTGGGCGCCCCCTGGGATGGGCCTTCAGGCGACCGGAGGGGGGACGTTTATCGCTGCCCTGTAGGGGGGGCCCACAATGCCCCATGTGCCAAGGGCCACTTAGGTGAGAAGATGCCTGACCCTTCTCCTCCTAACGATCTCATTCTCTTCCACCTCCTTCCAACCAGGTGACTACCAACTGGGAAATTCATCTCATCCTGCTGTGAATATGCACCTGGGGATGTCTCTGTTAGAGACAGATGGTGATGGGGGATTCATGGTGAGCTAAGGAGAGGGTGGTGGCAGTGTCTCAGCCTGGGAGTAACTATTTCCCCCATCCCCAGGCCTGTGCCCCTCTCTGGTCTCGTGCTTGTGGCAGCTCTGTCTTCAGTTCTGGGATATGTGCCCGTGTGGATGCTTCATTCCAGCCTCAGGGAAGCCTGGCACCCACTGCCCAACGTGAGCCAGAGGAAGGCTGAGTACTTGGTTCCGTCCTCTACCTCAGTGTTCTCCTTCCTTCTAGGCTGCCCAACATACATGGATGTTGTCATTGTCTTGGATGGCTCCAACAGCATCTACCCCTGGTCTGAAGTTCAGACCTTCCTACGAAGACTGGTAGGGAAACTGTTTATTGACCCAGAACAGATACAGGTAAGAGAAGGCAATATGAGCTGGGCACAGTTATACATTTCATTTGAATGCGCTTTATTCCCAGGTGGGACTGGTACAGTATGGGGAGAGCCCTGTACATGAGTGGTCCCTGGGAGATTTCCGAACGAAGGAAGAAGTGGTGAGAGCAGCAAAGAACCTCAGTCGGCGGGAGGGACGAGAAACAAAGACTGCCCAAGCAATAATGGTGGCCTGGTGAGGCATTGGGAAGACAGGTGTGGGAGGCTTCTGATCTCACCTCACTCCTTTCTCTTCTCAGCACAGAAGGGTTCAGTCAGTCCCATGGGGGCCGACCCGAGGCTGCCAGGCTACTGGTGGTTGTCACTGATGGAGAGTCCCATGATGGAGAGGAGCTTCCTGCAGCACTAAAGGCCTGTGAGGCTGGAAGAGTGACACGCTATGGGATTGCAGTGAGAATTCACCCTGGATCTGGAAGAGTTGGATGCCTCATTCCTTGATCTTATGACCTCTTAGGTCCTTGGTCACTACCTCCGGCGGCAGCGAGATCCCAGCTCTTTCCTGAGAGAAATTAGAACTATTGCCAGTGATCCAGATGAGCGATTCTTCTTCAATGTCACAGATGAGGCTGCTCTGACTGACATTGTGGATGCACTAGGAGATCGGATTTTTGGCCTTGAAGGTGAGGATTACTCTGGAGAAATGGACAGGGCGTGATATTGTCTCAATGTTTTCTCATGACCAAGGGTCCCATGCAGAAAACGAAAGCTCCTTTGGGCTGGAAATGTCTCAGATTGGTTTCTCCACTCATCGGCTAAAGGTTGGACAGATTGACCCCTTCATTACTTCTCCTCTCAGTGACCCCATCTGCTTCTGTCCCACAGGATGGGATTCTTTTTGGGATGGTGGGGGCCTATGACTGGGGAGGCTCTGTGCTATGGCTTGAAGGAGGCCACCGCCTTTTCCCCCCACGAATGGCACTGGAAGACGAGTTCCCCCCTGCATTGCAGAACCATGCAGCCTACCTGGGTGAGCAGCAGAGAGTTGCAGAGGACTTACAGTCCTTTACCTCTGTTACTTTGCCCACTTCTAGGTTACTCTGTTTCTTCCATGCTTTTGCGGGGTGGACGCCGCCTGTTTCTCTCTGGGGCTCCTCGATTTAGACATCGAGGAAAAGTCATCGCCTTCCAGCTTAAGAAAGATGGGGCTGTGAGGGTTGCCCAGAGCCTCCAGGGGGAGCAGGTAGGGCATCCAAGGAAGGGTGGGACCTTTGGCTCTGGGGTCATCATCACCCACCATTCCCCAGATTGGTTCATACTTTGGCAGTGAGCTCTGCCCATTGGATACAGATAGGGATGGAACAACTGATGTCTTACTTGTGGCTGCCCCCATGTTCCTGGGACCCCAGAACAAGGAAACAGGACGTGTTTATGTGTATCTGGTAGGCCAGGTGAGACTTGCTGGGACCCCCTGCCCTGGACTATTAGCATCTTCTATCTTCTCTCCTCCACCAGCAGTCCTTGCTGACCCTCCAAGGAACACTTCAGCCAGAACCCCCCCAGGATGCTCGGTTTGGCTTTGCCATGGGAGCTCTTCCTGATCTGAACCAAGATGGTTTTGCTGATGTGGCTGTGGGGGCGCCTCTGGAAGATGGGCACCAGGGAGCACTGTACCTGTACCATGGAACCCAGAGTGGAGTCAGGCCCCATCCTGCCCAGGTCAGGAGTACCCAAATAAAGCAGGGGCACGGCCCTGCCTCAGTATTCTCTCTCTTCCTCTCAGAGGATTGCTGCTGCCTCCATGCCACATGCCCTCAGCTACTTTGGCCGAAGTGTGGATGGTCGGCTAGATCTGGATGGAGATGATCTGGTCGATGTGGCTGTGGGTGCCCAGGGGGCAGCCATCCTGCTCAGGTGAGGGGTCCCAGCTCAGGTGGTGGTGGACACTGCTAGAATTTCTTTTCCACACTGTTCCCAGCTCCCGGCCCATTGTCCATCTGACCCCATCACTGGAGGTGACCCCACAGGCCATCAGTGTGGTTCAGAGGGACTGTAGGCGGCGAGGCCAAGAGGCAGTCTGTCTGACTGCAGCCCTTTGCTTCCAAGTGACCTCCCGTACTCCTGGTCGCTGGGATCACCAATTCTGTGAGTGACTAAAATGCATCACAGGCAACTCTTTTCCACCCTCACTCTTGCCTCCTTCATTCAGACATGAGGTTCACCGCATCACTGGATGAATGGACTGCTGGGGCACGTGCAGCATTTGATGGCTCTGGCCAGAGGTTGTCCCCTCGGAGGCTCCGGCTCAGTGTGGGGAATGTCACTTGTGAGCAGCTACACTTCCATGTGCTGGTAAGGAGAGGGCAGTAACTGCTTAGCATCAGCTCTGTGACTCTGTGACTCTGTTTTCCTTCAGGATACATCAGATTACCTCCGGCCAGTGGCCTTGACTGTGACCTTTGCCTTGGACAATACTACAAAGCCAGGGCCTGTGCTGAATGAGGGCTCACCCACCTCTATACAAAAGCTGGTCAGCAGTGCCATGCCCTGCCCCTTGCTCCCTCTCAACCCTTAGCCCCTTCCCTTTCTTCCAGGTCCCCTTCTCAAAGGATTGTGGCCCTGACAATGAATGTGTCACAGACCTGGTGCTTCAAGTGAATATGGACATCAGAGGCTCCAGGTTGGATGGACATGTACTAGGCAAACCAGGGTCTCCTGGTCTCTCCCTCATTCATCATTCCCAGGAAGGCCCCATTTGTGGTTCGAGGTGGCCGGCGGAAAGTGCTGGTATCTACAACTCTGGAGAACAGAAAGGAAAATGCTTACAATACGAGCCTGAGTCTCATCTTCTCTAGAAACCTCCACCTGGCCAGTCTCACTCCTCAGGTGCCTTTGGAGGAGGGGGTGTGGGAGAAGGATCCAGCTTCTATCTCCATTCCCCTGCCCTCAGAGAGAGAGCCCAATAAAGGTGGAATGTGCCGCCCCTTCTGCTCATGCCCGGCTCTGCAGTGTGGGGCATCCTGTCTTCCAGACTGGAGCCAAGGTGGGTTGGGGTCTAGGATGAAAAGAGGGCTCCTCTACCATTACCCTGTGTCCCCTGCCCCTAGGTGACCTTTCTGCTAGAGTTTGAGTTTAGCTGCTCCTCTCTCCTGAGCCAGGTCTTCGTGAAGCTGACTGCCAGCAGGTGAGAATGAAGGGAACTTTCTTCCAGACCTCGAGATGTGAGCCTCTCCCCTCTGACCCTACAGTGACAGCCTGGAGAGAAATGGGACCCTTCAAGATAACACAGCCCAGACCTCAGCCTACATCCAATATGAGCCCCACCTCCTGTTCTCTAGGTATGCCCAGCTTCTAGGGTGGGACCCAGTTCACCATGTACTTCCTGACTTGGTGTTCACACAGTGAGTCTACCCTGCACCGCTATGAGGTTCACCCATATGGGACCCTCCCAGTGGGTCCTGGCCCAGAATTCAAAACCACTCTCAGGGTGAGAAGCTGGAGGGGTCTTGGCATGAGGAGCCACTTCTTCCTATTCCCAACCTTCCTCTTAGGTTCAGAACCTAGGCTGCTATGTGGTCAGTGGCCTCATCATCTCAGCCCTCCTTCCAGCTGTGGCCCATGGGGGCAATTACTTCCTATCACTGTCTCAAGTCATCACTAACAATGTGAGTCTGGTCTAGGAGGGCATGGAATCCTGAGGAGGGTCTTTCAAGTTGGATCTTCCTCTAGGCAAGCTGCATAGTGCAGAACCTGACTGAACCCCCAGGCCCACCTGTGCATCCAGAGGAGCTTCAACACACAAACAGACTGGTATGAGTCACAAAGGGGTGTCCAGAGTGGGACCTGATCTGTCTCTCTCTGTCTCTTCTGTTAGAATGGGAGCAATACTCAGTGTCAGGTGGTGAGGTGCCACCTTGGGCAGCTGGCAAAGGGGACTGAGGTCTCTGTTGGACTATTGAGGCTGGTTCACAATGAATTTTTCCGAAGAGTAAGCCTTTCCTTTTCTAGTACTCCCCACTTTTTAAATGTCTTCCTATCCACTTGTTCCATAGGCCAAGTTCAAGTCCCTGACGGTGGTCAGCACCTTTGAGCTGGGAACCGAAGAGGGCAGTGTCCTACAGCTGACTGAAGCCTCCCGTTGGAGTGAGGTAGGGCTGGAGACCGAGTCTGAGAGCTGTGAGCATGTAGAAAACTACTCTTCTGTCCACGCAGAGCCTCTTGGAGGTGGTTCAGACCCGGCCTATCCTCATCTCCCTGTGGATCCTCATAGGCAGTGTCCTGGGAGGGTTGCTCCTGCTTGCTCTCCTTGTCTTCTGCCTGTGGAAGGTAAGCACTGCTTTAGTGGGGAGTGTGGAGCATTTGGCAGTGACGCTTATCTTTTCTTCTACAGCTTGGCTTCTTTGCCCATAAGAAAATCCCTGAGGAAGAAAAAAGAGAAGAGAAGTTGGAGCAATGAATGTAGAATAAGGGTCTAGAAAGTCCTCCCTGGCAGCTTCTTCAAGAGACTTGCATAAAAGCAGAGGTTTGGGGGCTCAGATGGGACAAGAAGCCGCCTCTGGACTATCTCCCCAGACCAGCAGCCTGACTTGACTTTTGAGTCCTAGGGATGCTGCTGGCTAGAGATGAGGCTTTACCTCAGACAAGAAGAGCTGGCACCAAAACTAGCCATGCTCCCACCCTCTGCTTCCCTCCTCCTCGTGATCCTGGTTCCATAGCCAACACTGGGGCTTTTGTTTGGGGTCCTTTTATCCCCAGGAATCAATAATTTTTTTGCCTAGGTGCCTGACTCCTTTCAGATTCCCTCTTTATCTTCCCTCACAGTTTGGAAAGGATGAGGGTTATCTTCCTCGATTCTTCCACCCTCTCACTTTCCTGCCTGTTCCCCACTCCACAGGAGGGAGCTGACGTTGGCTTGAAAGGAGTAAAGTCAACATCTGCTGCTTTCCTGTGGACTCTGGTGATTCATAGAGCCGGATGGGGAGAGTCAACAGGAAAAAAGGAGGGAGGAGGAAAAGCCACAAGAGACATTCTGTACAATTCCAAGGAACAGAGAAGCCTTTAGACAGGCAACTGCCATCCCCCCTGAAACCTGAGACCTGTAGTGCACTCGACCGCCCTCAGGTGTTGGTGAAACAGAGCTGCCCCCAGGCTCGCTGGGCATAGGCTTCCTGATTCCAAGCCTTTTCTGGGAGCAAAGCCAGGGCCTGGTGCCTGATTTTCTGAAGCCAGGAGCCCTCAGGTGGCTGGAGCTGGAATAGCAGGGAGGACTGGGTGTACCTAGGCAGTATTTTCTCTACTTCTCTCAAGTCTTATACTCACTCTTGAGCCCTCCTTGGGGCCTGCTTAGAAAGCAGACAGGAGAGAGAGTACTGCTACTTGATGATGGGAAATGCTTTCACTTTACCAGCTTTGGGAAGCAGCAGCCCCATGGGATCTAAAAGTGTGGAGTCTGCATTAAGAAACCTACATGGGTGGCATGGGGCTCTGGGGAGCAAGCCCTTACTTGCTCAGCACTGGTTATGTAGCACAAATAGCTCCTAGGAAAATGTTTCTGGGGCAACCCTAGAACCCTGGTCATATTTTGCAGGGTTTCTCTGGTGGAATCAGTTTGCCAGCCCTTGCTTGATGCTTACTGGAAATCTCCAGGTTAATTTCTATCTCTGATCCCTCCCCAACCCACTCCATATTTGGGTCATGGACAGTAAAGGCAGTTGGATTCTCATAGACAACTGGGTAACTTATATTTCTTTGTAATCAAGACTTGAGATATCGAAGTCAGTTATTGGTCTCCAGAGTGCAGCTCTGGGAGCCTTTTGAAGAATCAGCACTCATTAAGAGCTGAGAAGAGAGAAGACCTGATTGGGTGGTTGACTAGCAGTCACAGAACCTGTCCTCCCAGGCTGTTCCTGAGGCCTGACCACAGTATTTATTTTGGCATGTCTCTGGCCTTCTGCAGAGGCCCACCCTCATGGGCATTGTCTCTGTTTCCCAGTGGGGTGGACAGTATATCAGATGGTCAGAACAAATAAAGTTCAGTGTCAAATGACTTTTGGCTCTATATGTATTCCCTAGGATATA